TAAAGACAGTGAGAAAAAGCACATACATCTGTTTTCCTTTTAGTTTTGGCCACCAGGAAGCTCAGAGCCAAATTTATGATGCAATTTTAATAACTATGTAAGCCCCTATGGCCTGCTTATCTGTGTTCTTATTCCTGGCCTTTCATTTTATTCTGACTTTTCTTTTTCTTCGTCCTGATTGTATTAGCTCATCTTTATTTTTCTATATTATATGAGTTATGGTAAGCAACTTCAAATTCAGCTTACGGAAAAGCAAGGCATTCGTAAATCTCTCTTTTTTTTTTTGAGACTCTTACTCTATCGCCCAGGCTGGAGTGCAGTGGCACGATCTTGGCTCACTGCAACCTCCACCTCCCGGGTTCCGGCAATTCTCATGCCTCAGTCTCCCGAGTAGCTGGGATTACAGGCGCCCACCACGACACCGGGCTAATTTGTTTTTGTTTGTTTTTTGTATTTTTAGTAGAGACGCGGTTACGCCATGTAGGCCAGGCTGGTCTCGAACTCCTGACCTCAAGTGATCCACCTGCCTCGGCCTCCCAAAGTGTTGGGATTACGGGTGTAAGCCACTGTACCCGGTCCATAAATCATTTTTTAAAAATAGTTTTTAAATTTAAAACATAGTTTTGCACATTAAAAAAAAAGTTTTGCACAGGTCTAACCGAAGGTGGTGGTGGGAAGATCAGGTCATAGGTGTGGGTCTCTGGAGCTCCAAGCATTGGCCAGGGTTGATTTGGATTGGGTCAGAAATATACAACGAAAAAGGGAAAAAGGATGGCAATTGATTGCCATCCCCAGAGGGAGGGGCCGAGGGTTCGCCCAGTCACCCACAGTGGCATCCTTGCAATGTGCTAGTTAGACCGCTCCTTTAAGTCCCTCCCGCACTGGCCCGCTCGGCCCCGCCCCTCTCTGGCTCCGCCCCTCCCCACCCCTGCCCCGCCCATCCCCACCCCTGCCCCACCCCTTTCTCCCCCGGGCTCCACCCCTCGCGCGCGACCGGCCGCGCGGCGCAGCGCCACGCCGCCTCAGTCTCCGCCCGCCGATCCGGCCTCTTCGGCCGTTGCGCACTCCACCCCCTCCCTCCGCGCCCGCGCGCGCCTTCCCCGCCCCGTCCGCCTCACTCCTTTTGGGGCGGTTGGGCCGCGCGCCTGTGGGGGCGGGGCCCGGAGCAGGCCACCGAGCCAATGGGGCGCGGCGGCGGCGGCGGCGGTGGTGGCGGCGGCGGCGGAGGCGGCGGTGGCGGCGGTGGCGGCTGGGTCGGGCCCCGACGGGCGGCGGCGGCTGAGGTGGAGGCGGAGGGAGGCGGCGGCGGCGGCGGCGGGAAGATGGCGGCTCCCGTCCTGCTAAGAGTGTCGGTGCCGCGGTGGGAGCGGGTGGCCCGGTATGCAGTGTGCGCTGCCGGAATCCTGCTCTCCATCTACGCCTACCACGTGGAGCGGGAGAAGGAGCGGGACCCCGAGCACCGGGCCCTCTGCGACCTGGGGCCCTGGGTGAAGTGCTCCGCCGCCCTTGCCTCCAGGTAGCCGGCTTGGGGGAGTGGGCCAGGAGCGGAGCAGTAGTACTCAAATATGTGACTCTTTTAGGAAAAGAAAGTTTGAGCCCAGAGGAAAGTTAACAGACAAAGATTCTGAAGAAAATCATCTTCCAGGATCCAGAGTCAGCACGTGGTTTTGGATTGCTCAAACTCACTTTATTCTCATTTCGCAAGCCCTGTGTCTTAATCCAAACACGGTAAGGTAGAGATTAATGAGAGAATCTTGAGAATATAGGGTTACTGGTTTTCCTTATTTTACAGATGGGGTCGAGGATTTGGTCTTTTGGGTTCCATTTTTGGAAAGGATGGTGTATTAAACCAGCCAAACAGTGTCTTTGGACTTATATTTTATATACTACAGTTATTACTTGGTAAGTATTTATCAATACAAAAATAAGTTTGTGCCTGACTGAGCCTGCGTCTCTTCTCTTACAGGCATGACAGCAAGCGCTGTGGCGGCTTTGATCCTCATGACGTCCTCCATCATGTCGGTCGTGGGGTCCCTGTACCTGGCCTACATTCTGTACTTTGTGCTGAAGGAGTTCTGCATCATCTGCATCGTCACGTACGTGCTGAACTTCCTTCTTCTCATTATCAACTACAAACGACTAGTTTACTTGAACGAGGCCTGGAAGCGGCAGCTGCAACCCAAGCAGGACTGACGCCCGACAGACTCCACCCTAACAGTCTCAAGCCCCTTTCCATTCAGTTTATTTTGCAGCAGGTTTTTATTATTATTATTATTATTATTATTCACAACAGACACTTTCCCTAAGAATCTCAAACTGATTTTTAAAAATCCGGTAAATTAGAAGGGGCCCTCGCTATTTTCTGTGTCAGTCTTCATTTTAAATATGGATACAAAAAGGATACGCCGAGCCAATCAAAGACAAGCTTTAACTTTACTTTGAAGTGTTTCTGAAATGATAAAATGTAGCCCTAGCCCCCTGCCCTCAATTGTAAAGTGAGCAACCATTGCTAGTAATTCTTTAATGTGTATAAATTCAATTTCAGGTATAACAAATGTGATCATGACATGAAAATATTCTAGAATAGATACTGTATTAAATATTGCCATGTTTACAATATGTAATATGTTTTTAGCCGATGGATTTAAACATGTAGATTCAACTAGAATCCATTTGTGATATTTGTAAATAAAGGTAGAAATATTAGATCCATTTCTGCAGAACTTACTGTACAGTTTAGTTGGAGTGTAGCACTGAAGAACTGTCAGCTCAGCGTTGACTGAGGAGATAGTGAAAATAGCCTATACACAGCATCTTGTGAAAAGTACTGGCAGCCGTGGTTGCAGCAAATAATAGGGCAAAAAAAATAATAATAGGGTGGTCGGTTCCCTTTCATCTCCCTCTTCTGAAAGGAAAAAATTGAATTGGAACGTTCAAGTCCAGTTTGTGTTCAGTCATAAAACTGGGCCAGTTGTTAACCTTACAGAATGAGTCATGTGGCCAGACCTTCAAGTCCAAGGCCTTCAGACACTAAGGATGGGAAAATGGGTATTTTTCTTTGGAGAAAAGCTGGAAATATAAACATGGCATTTTTAGGTAAAGTTTCTTCCACTAGTTGAATTTTCATGCAGATATTTTTCCTTAACGTTGGTGCCAGTCAAGCAAAGAGTATTATGATGGAAAAGACCAGTCCAAGCCCCATCGCTCCGGAGTGGGAGCCAGTGTTCTTGCTAATTGTTTCTTTCTGCACTAACCACTCAGATGTCTAATTTAATTGTTTTGCAGTCAAATACTGGATTTGTAACCTTCAGGGCTGACATGCTGCCCAGTTTGCTTCATCGGGAGAATAGCAACAGGTAGACACATCTCAAGGCTAAATCTGCTCATGTCGCCACTGCTCTCATAATGACACACATGCAGTAAGAAGACTTTTGTAAGGGGATTTGAGTACACCCAAATGAAATTGTGACAGGATGTTTGTATGGTTAACATCTGATATCAGAATGTTAAAAGTGCCTTCTGTCTTAAATCTCAAACCAAATATTTTGTGTGTTGACCTTGGGCAGAAGAAGTGTCCTTCCCTCCTTTCTTCACCGTCAGGTAGAAAACCTGCACTCTGCAGAAGGGTCCTGTGTGATCACTTAATCCTCTGGTTGAGAAGCAGCAGTAATGTTTTTGCTTCCAACCTGATTAATCATTTTATGTTGAAAATAGTCAATGAGACCAGTATCTCTTGAGTGCTTTATTTGCCTTCTCTTTGAAGGGAGGGGACGGGCTCTGCTCTGTAAACTCAAATGTGTAGAGTCAGCAACAATTCCGTAGCTTCCAACTGACTCAGAATTGATGCAACGTAGGTCTTCTGGCCCGAGGCAGGTATCAAGTCCAAATCATAATGAACTTTTCACCAGTTTCAACCAGTTTCTTAAAAGAGAGCTTAAGTCAAGATTTCATCAAGACTTGTGTTTTCCCATGAATGTGAATCTTTCAATGGCTGTTGGAGTATGTATGTACTGTTCTTGCATTCTGAAGTAGTTAAAGAACTCTAGAAAGTACTGATTGGCCATCTGGTGTCTATGGAGAAAGAAGTCCTCACGTTTGAGGGCTGTACAGTGAGGCCATCTTGTAGCAGCGCATCCAGCTCTACCAAGGCAGTCCTCTGGTTCTTTTTTCTAAGCTACAGTGGAAATGGCCTAATGGTTAAAACTGTGGTATACATGACATCGGTTGTGCTAAACAAGTTCCTCGTGTCCCAATATCCAATGGTTTTTCATCCTATTTTGTATCAATCAACAGAGTATAGTTAAAGCTTGTCTTGATGTTGCATTCTTGCAAATGTCTTCAACTCTTACCTGAGAAAACATGGCAAAATGGTCAGCCAGACCCTTCCAGTTTTTCCTTTGCTTTTCTAAGCCTCGGGGAAACCACTGTTTCAGTTGTATAAAAACTTTTGCCACATTCCTATGGCCCAGTCGAATTAATACCCTTTTTCTCACTGAGAGAGGAACACGTACTGCCTGTCATAACAGCATTGTAATGCCAGTGTCTCAGTAACAGAATCCTGGTGGGTGTTAATTGGGTGTTTTTTGCCCTGGAGAATTCAGATTCCTTTCTATACCTCCGATTCTGCCCAGAAGAGGGGGGGAATCACCAGTGTTACAAAATTAGAAGATTGTTTTGCCTGTTTTAGACTGAATATTTGAACACTGCAGCATTACTAGCCACCAGTGTTAAAGGACAGATGAGGGGAAACATTTGTTTTTAGCAGTAATTCCATGCCTCATCTTTTTTAAGTGATTTGTTCCAAATGAAGCCATTTATTGACTTGATGTTCACAAATATCATTTGAAGAAATAACAGGAATTGGGGTTAGATGATAAATTCTAGGGAATCTAGGTGATTTGGAGGATTTCATTTGTTTTGCATTACAGCTAGTTGCTCTCACTAAAGGTAAATTTCCGGTGAAATAACTCAGGTTTAACTAGCTGTGTGCCCAGAATCACTGTTCCTTCATACATGTGTCCTCTCCTTAAATTCATTACTTTCAAATGATGTTCAAAGCATTGACTATTTTCATTCAAAGAAACTACATTCGGCCGGGCACGGTGGCTCACGCCTATAATCCCAGCACTTTGGGAGGCCGAGGCGGGTGGATTACCTAAGGTCAGGAGTTCAAGACCAGCCTGGCCAGCATAGTGAAACCCCATCTCTACTAAAAATACAAAAATTAGCCAGGCGCAGTGGCACACCCCTGTAATCCCAGCTACTCGGGAGGCTGAGGGAGGAGAATTGCTTGAGCCCGGGAGACAGAGGTTGCAGTGAGTCAAGATCATGCCACTGCACTCCAGCCTGGCCAACAGAGCGAGACTGTCCCCCCCCCAAAAAAAAAAGAGAGAGACTGCATTCAAAGAGGACCAAGACTACAGTGAAATTAAAACTGTTTGCTGGCTGGGCATGGTGGCTCACACCTGTAATCCCAGCACTTTGGGAGGCCGAGGCGGTTGGATCACCTGAGGTCAGAAGTTCGAGATCAGCCTGACCGACATAGTGGAACCCTGTCTTTACTAAAAATACAAAAATTAGCTGGGCATGGTGGCGGCACCTGTAATGCCAGCTCCTCCAGAGGCTGAGGCAGGAGAATTGCTTGAACCCAGTAGGTGGAGGTTGCAGTGAGCCACAGTTGCGCCATTGCACTCCAGCCTGGGCAATGAGTGAAACTCTGTCTCAAATAAAAAAATAAAAATAAAAACTATTTGTTGACTTTTGTTTTTCATTTAGTTTTGGAAAAGACTATTTGCAAAAGTACAGAGTTATCTTCAGCAATTACTTCACAACTTAGATTGGTACCAAGAGTGACAGGAGATCTTGTCTTGGAAGATCATTATTAGATGCCAACAAGGAGACCCACTGTGATTTCTGGTAACCTATTTGGGGAAAAAGACCTAATGACCTAATATGCAATTTCTGTCCTCGTGTCTTTTTCTCTAACACACAGTCATGGGTGAAACATTTCAGACACCTCAGGCAGCACTTATGGTTTCTAATTGTGAGAACTACCCTTCCATCAAACAAAAAGGGCAAGGGTGGGAGCCCCGGCTACTTGGTTAAACATTTTTTACTACAAATTCGCCCAGAAAAGGTGAAATATTTTGTTATAAAACTGTATTAAGCATGGCCTAAGTATTTATTAGGTATATGATCTGTGTAGTATGTTCCATCAGAAATATTTCTTACTAGTGCTTTAAGCTCCAGAGTAAACAGTCATTTAAAATGGAGTTCACTGGGCAGGTTTCCCCTTTAATCTAGATAGAAATACTCTTTATCAGAGATTTAAGGCACTGTTTTGCTAACTGGTAAATAAAACCAAATGTAAATATGTAAGAATGTTTATTTGTTGCACATAACTTTTTTGGTATAAAATAAATGTAGAAGTTACCTGTGGAAGTTGTGCTCCCATTATTCTTAAACTGCAGGGTTGCATTCCAAAAGAACTGAAACGAAGTCTTTTTAGACTCAGTAGGAGCCTTATATTCTTGAAGTCAATACTGTAACCTCATTTCTAAGGTATACAGGGTTGATTCTTTTTCTCTTAAATCATATGTAACTTGCAGAAGATTCAGAGTCCTCAGACCTCTAGTTCTTGGAATTCCTGTAGGTTTACGGTGTATGTGATTGTCAAGAATTAATGACAAAAATGTGTCACTGCCTACAGTTCTGTGAACACTCAGAATGTATTAATGAGCTGTTTTTCCATAGTTTTACTTTAGCTTACCTTGAATACTCCCTGTATAATCCTCTAAAAAGGTAGCATCGGCAAGAAAGATGAATCCGTTGGAAATACAGCTGAGCCATACTTCACGGAATAGAACAAGTGTGTTCTGTGCTGGAGCTCAAGACCTGTGGAAAGGGACTGCCCCCACTGGGTGCAATGGCTCATGCCTGTAATCCCAGCACTTTGGGAGGTAGAGGCGGGTGGATCACTTGAGGTCAGGAGTTCAAGACCAGCCTGGCCAACATGGTGAAACCTGCCTCTACTGAAAAATACAGAAAAATTAGCCAGGATTGTGGTGTGCGCCTGTAATCCCAGCTATTCAGGAAGCTGAGGCAGGAGAATTGCTTGAACCAGGGAGGCGGAGGTTGCAGTGAGACGAGATCACGCCACTGCACTGCAGCCTAGGCGACAGAGGAAGACTCCAGCTCAAGAAAAAAAACAATGGACTGCCCCTAATTTGTAAACCATTTAAATGTGTCTATTACATTTAACTTTTCTTAATGTTTGTCAACTAAAAGTTTTATTCATTATACTTTGACATACTGGAACACAAAACTTGATTCCTTTGAAAAACTAAAGAGAAGTTGATAAAAAAAATACAGAAGCTCTAGATTCCTAATTGGAACTGACTACACTCATTTTTAAAAAATGGACGATGCCTAATAAAACCACATGAAATTAACTTTATTCTTTCTTTCATGGAGCTTGCACAGG